TATTTTGAGACAGAGTCTCGCTCTGTCGCCCAGGCTGGAGTGCAGTGGCGCCATCTCGACTCACTGCAAGCTCCGCCTCCCGGGTTCACGCCATTCTCCTGCCTCAGCCTCCCGAGTAGCTGGGACTACAGGCGCCCGCCACCACGTCCGGCTAATTTTTTTGTACTTTTAGTACAGACGGGGTTTCACCGTGTTAGCCAGGATGGTCTCGATCTCCTGACCTCGTGATCCACTCGCCTCGGCCTCCCAAAGTGCTGGGATTACAGGCTTGAGCCACCGCGCCCGGCCTGCACAGGTGTCTTGAATATGTATATACGCGACTCCAGTATGGTTGGAAATGATTTGATTTGTTGTCTATGGAATTGCACAACCTGGAGCCTTCCTAACATCAGCGGCTTCATACTGGCATTTCCATTGTGGTGCAGCAACAATCTGAGTGAGCCTCCGTCTCTAGCCACATCATTTGACAACCGGTCCCAGAAGGTAACTGGAAGTCATGATGACAACTCCTATACTGTGAAAAGAAACTGCAAGCAAGGCAGTTAAGATGCAATCTTGCACGGTGACCGTAAGTCGGAGAACTGCGCGGCGAACGAGGCCTCGGCAGGGGAAGCGAAAGCCTGGTGTGGTTGCGGCTCTGGGGCCACCCTGCGACCGCCTCGGGGTGTAGGCAGAATTTCCCGGCCCAGCTCCCCTCTGACCAGATAGCGGCCGAGAAACAATGGTTATCTGCTCCACTGACGCCAGGATGTCTTCTCCGTGCCCGATCCCGGAGTACAAACAGTGAAATGAGAAGCCGGTGAGAAACGCGCTGGTTAAAAACATCTCGACGGGAGACGCTGGTAGGCGAATAGTGGCTCCAGACGCGGTCGGCGCCTGCCGTACCCTGGTCAGACTCTGGGTCAGAGCGCTAAGTTTCAAGGAGGCGGCGCTAAACAGGCCCTCTAGCCGGGAGCCTGTCGCGACCCGAGCGACCGTGGGTCGACCCCGATCCGGAAGTGACGCAACGGCGCCAAGCACTTCCGGAGCTGTGGGGACGACTCTTCTGGAGGAAGCAGCGCGGGCTTGACCGGCGTCGGCCCGCCGCCTCCGCTGCCGCTTCGCCCCAATCCGGTCCCTCTGGCCCGGCCTGACCCGGTCTGGCTTGTTCGGGCTCAGCGGCCGCGAGGCCGCAGCTCCCGGTAAGTGCGCGGCGCACGTCACGGCCTTGTTTTAAAAATATAAATATAATTCTTTTCATTTTAGATGGAAATCATATTATGTAGAATACTTGGGTGACATCTGCCTGAGAGATCTCCAAGAATTACAGGTATCTTTAATTTAAAGATTAACTTTTTCTCCATTTTTTATTTTTTATTTTTTTATTTTTTCAGATTGAGTCTCGCTCTGTTGCCCAGGCTGGAGTGCAGTGGTGCAATCTCTGCTCACTGCAACCTCCGTCTCCCGAGTTCAAGCAGTTCTCCTGCCTCAGCCTCCTGAGTAGCTGGGATTACAGGTGCATGCCATCATGCCTAGCTAATTTTTGTATTGTTAGTAGAGATGGGGTTTCACGTGTTAGCCAGGATGGTCTGGATCTCCTGACCTCGTGATCTGCCTGCCTCGGCCTCCCAAAGTGCTGGGATTACAGGTGTGAGCCACTGCGCCCAGCCTAATTTTTGTATTTTTAGTAGAGATGGGATTTTGCCATGTTGGCTAGGCTGGCCTCAATCTCCTGGCCTCAGGTGATCTGGCCACCTTGGTCTCCCAAAGTGCCGGGATTTTTTTTCTTTTTTTCTTTTTTTTTTTTTGAGACGGAGTCTCGCTCTGTCGCCCAGCCTGGAGTGCAGTGGCGCGATCTCGGCTCACTGCAAGCTCCGCCTCCCGGGTTCACACCATTCTCCTGCCTCAGCCTCCCCAGTAGTTGGGACTGCAGGCGCCTGCCACTATGCCCGGCTAATTTTTTGTATTTTTAGTAGAGACGGGGTTTCACCATGTTAGCCAGGATGGTCTCGATCTCCCGACCTCGTGATCCACCTGCCTCGGCCTCCCAAAGTGCTGGGATTACAGGCATGAGCCACCGCGCCCAGCTGATTTCTTTTTTTTTTTTTTTAAATGTGTTGTAGAGACATGGTCTCACTAGGTTGTTCAGGTGGATCTTGACCTCCTGGCCTCAAGGGATCCTCTCATCTCAGCCTTCCAAAGTTCTGGGATTATAGTTGTGAGCCACACCCTCAGTCTTTGTTTTAGATTATGGTTGGTTGTTTTTTTTCAGACAGATTACCTACTTCAAGTAGACTTTATATTTGCTTTTGTATTTAATCAAGATTTGTTTATATAAATTGTTTATGTACTGTTAAATCCAAATGCTCTTACACTTTAAGGTTCTATTAGTTTTAGATTTTTTTTTTTTTTTTGAGATGGAGTCTCACTCTGTTGCCAGGCTGCAGTACAGTGGCGGGATCTCGGCTCACTGCAACCTCCGACTCCCTCGTTCAAGTGATTCTCCTGCCTCAGCCACCTGAGTAGCTGGGGATTACACGCACGCACCACCACGTATAGCTAATTTTTGTATTTTTAGTAGAGATGGGGTTTCACCACGTTGGCCAGGATGCTCTTGATCTCCTGACCTCGTGATCCACCCGCCTTGGCTTCCCAAAGTGCTGGGATTACAGGCGTGAGCCACCGCACCTGGCCTAGTTTTAGATTTAAATCGCTAGTTGATATTGTTCCTTTCAGCTCATCAGTTGAAATGGTAGTTGTGTAGAAAAGTTAATGGGTGTTTGCCACAATCTTCTGTGAGTTGAAGTTAGGGTTTGTGACTGTTTCACTTTCTCAACTAGTATTCTCTTTTCGTTTATATGTAATTAAGTAACATTTCGCTGTTTGCGGGCTTTTCTTTTTTGAGATGGAGTTTCCCTCGTGTGTGTGTGTGTGTGTGTGTGTATGTGTGTACGTGTGTGTGTGACGGAGTTTCGCTTTTATTGCCCAGGCTGGAGTGCAGTGGCGCAATCTCAGCTCACTATAACCTCCGCCTCCTGGGTTCAAGCGTTTCTCCTGTCTTAGCCTCCCAAGTAGCTGGGATTACAGGTGCCTGTCACCACGCCTGCTTAATTTTTTTGTATTTTTAGTAGAGACAGGGTTTCACCATATTAGCCAGGCTGGTCTCGAACTCCTGACCTCAGGTGACCCACCCATCTCAGCCTCTCAAAATTCTGGGATTACAGGCGTGAGCCACCGCACCCGGCCAATGGAGTTTCACTCTTGTCATCCAGGCTAGAGTGCAGTGGCGCAATCTTGGCTCACTGTAAACTCTGCCTCCCGGGTTAAAGTGATTCTCCTGCCTCAGCGTCCCGAGTAGCTGGGATTACAGGTGCATATCACCACACCTGGCTAATTTTGTATTTTTAGTAGAGATGGGGTTTCGCCATGTTGGCCAGTCTGGTCTTGAACTCCTGACCTCAAGTGATCCACCCACCTTAGCCTCCCACAGTGCTGGGATTACAGGCATGAGTCACCACACCCGGCCAGTAGAACTCTTTAAACCTGAAAAATCAGTCAACTTTGCAGACTAGAGGAGGATGTTGAACACCTATGTGTGTTTTTTTTTTCTTTACCAACTATGCACCTATTTTTCAGACACCTAAAAGTAATGTCTGTGAAACAGTGGTTTTCTTTTTCTACATATTACAGCAGGAAGTGTTCCTATTTATGTACTGTCTGTATCAATACTAACGGGGCATGATAAGCAAAATTTTAAACTTTGGTAGTTAAACCTTTATGTTGCCTCCCCTCTGGGCTGCCAGCTGTGGGGATGTGCTTCTCCCTTAAGGACTTTGGCAAGAATAACAAGTTCATTGGAATTTGACTTTCTGACATAGAGCAGACAGCCTTGCCCTGTCATGCCAGGCCTTTCATGTGAAGTTACCATTTATTAGCTGCTTCTGTCTCTCCAGGGAAGGATTTCCCTTTTATAAGCCTGGGCCAGGGGGATGATAGTAAGATTCCCCATGTGATACCAGAGTTGGAATAGGCTGTAGTGAGATTAGGGCCAGGACTGTCCCATTTTGATTCTTGAATGGTTTCTGTTACAACTTGTCATGGGGAAAAAGTAACACTTATTTTTTTTTTCCTCCCTTAGAAGACAAAAATACTAATGCATTTGAGAAAGCGGTAGTTTTGGGGGGAGGGGGAAAAAGCAACTGCTTTCCTGATCTGCAACTTGGCTGGATGCTAAGATGTCAGTGGACATGAATAGCCAGGGGTCTGACAGCAATGAAGAGGACTATGACCCAAATTGTGAGGAAGAGGAAGAAGAAGAAGAAGACGACCCTGGGGACATAGAGGACTATTACGTGGGAGTAGCCAGCGATGTGGAGCAGCAGGGGGCTGATGCCTTTGATCCCGAGGAGTACCAGTTCACTTGCTTGACCTACAAGGAATCTGAGGGTGCCCTCAATGAGCACATGACCAGCTTAGCTTCTGTCCTAAAGGTGAGCAGTGTTGTAAACTCCAGTGTAATCCCATAATTCGATTTTTTTTCTTTCTTCTTTCTAGGTATCTCATTCAGTTGCTAAACTTATATTAGTTAATTTCCACTGGCAAGTTTCAGAGATATTGGACAGGTAAGGTATTTGGGGGAGGAGAGAGAACATTGGATTGCCTTCATTTCTGCTTTTTGTTTTGTAGATACAAGTCCAATTCTGCTCAACTGCTTGTTGAGGCTCGAGTTCAGCCTAATCCATCAAAACATGTGAGTGTCTATTACTTGAATGAGGCTTCTCCTCTTTGGCTCATGTGGCTCTGTTTCTCTCCAGGTTCCCACATCCCATCCCCCTCACCACTGTGCAGTGTGTATGCAGTTTGTGCGAAAGGAAAACCTACTCTCTCTGGCCTGTCAGCACCAGTTTTGCCGCAGCTGCTGGGAGCAGCACTGCTCAGTTCTCGTCAAGGACGGCGTGGGCGTGGGTGAGTCTGCCACAAAACTTATAAAAAGCTGGCCTGGCCCCATCAGGTTGTTTTTGTTCAACAGGAGTCTCTTGCATGGCTCAGGACTGTCCACTCCGTACACCAGAGGACTTTGTGTTTCCATTGCTTCCCAATGAAGAATTGAGAGAGAAATACAGGCGCTACCTCTTCAGGGACTATGTGGAGGTATGGCCAGCCTTTGTTCTGCCCTCTGTCTTGTCCTCATTGTTTCCTCTTGGTGTGTTCACAGAGTCATTACCAGCTCCAGCTGTGCCCTGGTGCAGACTGCCCCATGGTTATTCGGGTACAGGAGCCTAGAGCTCGCCGAGTACAGTGCAATCGGTGCAACGAGGTCTTCTGGTAAGAGTGAGTGTGAGTGCTGAGCAGCCCTGATATTTGAATGTTTTTCTTTTCCAATTTTAAGTTTCAAGTGTCGTCAGATGTATCACGCACCCACAGACTGTGCCACAATCCGGAAATGGCTCACGAAGTGTGCAGACGACTCTGAAACAGCCAACTACATTAGTGCTCACACTAAAGACGTAAGGACCGTATTTTACCTCTCATGGATTTGGTGAGCCTAATGGCACCCTTCTGTCTCCTCAGTGTCCCAAGTGCAACATCTGCATTGAGAAGAATGGAGGCTGCAATCACATGGTGAGCAGAAGCCTCTGCAGTTTGCATGTGTGTTAACGTGTTTTCTTCTGTTTCCCTCTGACAGCAATGCTCCAAATGTAAACACGGTGAGTTCCAAGCTTGGTGTGTAAGGCCCAGTGATGTAAATGACTCTTCCTCTGTTCTGCACAGACTTCTGCTGGATGTGTCTAGGAGATTGGAAGACTCATGGCAGTGAATACTATGAGTGCAGTCGTTACAAGGAGAATCCTGACATCGTGAACCAGAGCCAACAAGCCCAGGCGAGGGAAGCCCTCAAGAAGTACTTATTCTACTTTGAGAGGGTAGGTGTCCTCTCCTGTACCTTCCCCTACAGCTGTGGTTTTCTTCTTCTTCTGTGCCCTGTAGTGGGAAAACCACAATAAAAGCTTGCAGCTAGAGGCACAGACATACCAGCGGATTCACGAGAAGATTCAGGAGAGGGTCATGAACAATCTGGGGACATGGATCGACTGGCAGTACCTACAGAATGCTGCCAAGCTCTTGGCCAAGGTATCTACCACTTCACTCATCTTATCCCTGGTACACAGGTTCCTTCTCTTCTCTCCTGTTGCAGTGTCGATACACCCTGCAATACACCTACCCATATGCATATTACATGGAGTCCGGACCCAGGAAGAAGCTGGTAAGGCAAAGCAATTTTTCTACTCTGTCCCGCACCTTTTGACCCTCCTGCTCTGCCTATACAGTTTGAATACCAGCAGGCTCAGCTGGAGGCTGAGATCGAAAACCTCTCATGGAAAGTGGAGCGTGCAGACAGCTATGACAGAGGGGTAAGTGCCTACTGTCCTCTTGGATTCTATATATGCAAGCACACACCTTGTTTCTCTGATGCAGGACTTGGAGAACCAGATGCATATAGCGGAGCAGCGGAGGAGAACCCTGCTGAAAGATTTCCATGACACCTAAGTTGGGATGTGGATGTGCCGGGGTGAGGAAGATGTGGCTGCAAGGTCTCCCGGCTGCCATACTGCATGCTGCAGGCTCTGCCTTTCATGACCCCAGGCAACAGCCAGGGCCCCACTCCTGAGAGACACTGGCAACACCTCTTAGTTGATTTCTGTTTTCTTCTCTTTTCACTTTTTGTTTCTACCAGGGTAGAGGCCATGTTGAACTGGCCTCTTTTCAGGACTTTTATTTCCCCCTGGATGGTTGTTGGGAGGGAGGGAAAGTGTTTTCTGAATGGCTATTAATAGTATTAGATCATTACAACTTATGTAACTTTCAAAGGTTGTACAATTATACAAAAAAAAAAAAAAGGCAAACTATAGGATAACACAGAGCCCTTTTTGAAAATAAATTGGCATTGGAGTGTTTTACCCTCTAGCTGTTTTACTTAGAATGTAACATATGCTGCCTACCCACCTCAAAATGTCTGTACTGCAAGAGGGCCCTGGGCCTCTGCTTTCCATATTCACGTTTGGCCAGAGTTGTAGTCCCAAAGAAGAGCATGGGTGGCAGATGGTAGGGAATTGAACTGGCCTGTGCAATGGGCATGGAGCACAAGGGGTCACAGCATGCCTCCTGCCTTACCGTGGCAGTACGGAGACAGTCCAGAACATGGTCTTCTTGCCACGGGGTGTTGTTGTCTCTGGTGGTGCTGCATGTCTGTGGCTCACCTTTATTCTTGAAACTGAGGTTTACCTGGATCTGGCTACTGAGGCTAGAGCCCACAGCAGAATGGGGTTGGGCCTGTGGCCCCCCAAACTAGGGGGTGTGGGTTCATCACAGTGTTGCCTTTTGTCTCCTAAAGATAGGGATCTACTTTTGAAGGGAATTGTTCCTCCCAAATAAATTTGCTTTACCTTGGTCCTTTCTTTTGTGCCAGTATTCAAGTGGTATAGCTCTGAGCAGGGTCACATTTGGCCAAACCTGACACTGTCTTGCTGCATTCTCCTTTGGCAAACATCAGGGTCAGAATTCAGGATAGCCCTTCCTAGGGCACTGGACTTTCTGGCATGGGGGCTGTGTTTGCACAAGTTATTTTCATGTTACCTGGAGAGTGTCCAGAGGCTGCTCTGAGGCTGAGGTGTGTTCCCCCTTGCCTGGTTCCAGCTGTCAGAGGGATACCATCCTAGGGTCTGGGAATCCAAGGCCACGAGACTCCTTGGTTTGTGGTCCGAGATCCTGTACTAAGGAGGGTCTGGCCAGAGGAACAGACCAGCTTTTGCACAATGAAGCGCAAGGGAACAAGTGGTTTGCCTGGTGTCCTACCTGTCCTGAACCTGGTCCTGTGGGCCATTGAAAAGTTAGATCTGTGATCTCTGGGGTTTTTGTGGCTTTGTTCAATGCTTCCACTCTAGGGCAGGCAGAGCAGTCTATACTCTCCCAAGCCTGCTTGACCTCCAAGTAGAGCTGATACAGAGATCTGTGAATATTGTGATAGAAATTCTTTGGTATTCATACATTTCAGCTGCAAGTCAGCAATTTCCCAGGTACCATGTAAGCTATAAAACAGTCATTCTTAAAGACAGAGGATAGCTGTGACTCATGGGATCATGAGGTCCATGGCTGGTTGCAGGTTCCCTTTTTCCTTCCTCAGGTTTTGTCTCTTCCTGTGTTGTCCCCAGCAAGGGAGAGACTGTGGGGTGGATTGGGAGAACAGATTAGGAGTATAGCAAATGAACCCAGAATGGAACAGTGGGGAGCTAACTGTGAATGAGGAGAGTACCTGCTGCAGGACCTGGAGGTCAGGTGTGAATGCTGTATTGGCACAGGGAATAAATATCCTGGCGTCTGGAGCCTTCACCTCTCCGTCAAGTCCTTCCTGTGATACTGCCATGGCACAGGATCTGAGTTGCAGCTCTGCACCCTAAATCACACCCTGGGCATTGTCTGGGCTGCAGGGCTGCCAGGTTCTGTACTTGTGTCCAGCTGTGGCCCTGGATGCTGGAGCTGGAGGGTTTTCTGTGCTCAGACTGTAGCCTGTAGCTCTTGGCCTGTGTAGAGCCCCCTCCTGTGCCCTCAGTGGCTGTCGTTTGTTAACATCATCAGGAAGATGGGAAAGGTCAGGCAGAATTTTTCTGCCCTACAAAGGGTGGAAGAGAAAGGACACAGTATTTTCATGAATTTACCATATATCTTTGTTTTTCTTCAACGAAAAAGTTAATTGAGGCAATGTCATCTGCTCAAAGTTGAGTGGTTTATTCACAATAAACTGTAAGTTTCTGATTATAAAAATGTGTCTAGAGTCTTTCTTCATGGGGTCTAGGTAGTCTTCTGAGCCCACAGGGGTCTGGCCAGTGAACACCAGAGGAGTGCCTTCCTATCAGTCAGCCCCTTCTTCCAGAGGGCTGTGGAGGCCCCAGTGGCCAAACTCGGCTCTGTTTTCCCTTTCTGGCTGTTGGGGGAGAGGGCACCTGTAAGTGATCCCTGTGGAATGAAGTAGAAAATCCTGCCAGTTTTCCGCTCTCCTCTCCCTCAGTACAGGCTGAATCATTCCCCACCACAGATAGATCCCAGGGTTGTGGTAGAGTACTGATATAAATGTCCCAACCCCCCCATTCTGAGACCTCCGGACCCCTCCAAAGCAGACATGGGAATGTAGGGCTGTGGAATATGGCAGGGTGAACTCCAGCTTCACGGGAGCCCTAAGGGTTATGAAGAGACAACTTGGGGCAGAAACAAGTGTGGAGTCTAATCTCAAGGGTGAAGGACAGGAAATGAGGTTTGGATTGATTAAGGGGGTCCACATTTGTGGTGTCAGAAGTGGCAGTAGTGTCAGTGATAAGTAGCTCAGGGGTAGAGTGGAGGCTCCATAGCTGTGGGCAACATGCACAGGGCACCTGTGGCTAGAAGAGGCCTCATACATTGCCAGTCTGAACTCCGCAGCTCTTCCTCTGGACCTCAGGTGTGCCAAGCCCCACGCTTGGCACCTGGGCATACAGTGGTATGCAAGTGATTCACGTGCTCTAGCTTCCAGGAGCTTCCAATCCATGGGGAACATAGAAGGAATTGATCACTAGTGAATGTTTGTTTTTTGTTTTGAGACAGTCTCGCTCTATCGCCCAGACTGGAGTACAGTGGCATGATCTCTGCTCACTGCGGCCTCCA